CTACCTATAGAAATCCTAGCACCTAGACATAGTCAACCAAGTACATGGCTCCCTCACCCTCCAACCAAAGATGCCATATTTCCATCAGAGTGGAACAAAATCCCACTGTGTTCCTAATGCCTCCTGCAATTTTGCATGTGGGAGACATGGCTGGTATGTGACATTCTCTTCTACAGATTGTAATGGATTGGGGAAGGAGGGGGAACTAGAGTTCAGGCCTATCTTTCTAGAGGACAAAATAAATATGCCTTGATAACTGCAATTATCTGAAAACTATTTCAAAGAAAACTCTTTGTCTCATTCTGGCATTTGCTCAAGGGTATGGCTTTCCATCAGTCTCTCTGTCTCCATGTCTCTTTTACATACATATGTATGTGTATATGCGTGCGTATGTGTACATACATCCATACATATAGACATATTCTCTCTCTCTCCACACACACTCACACACCCCTCCAACCTCTGTGGCTCTGAGCGTCATGTGTGTAAGACACTGACGCGAATGGTGAGTGCCTAGGCAGGGGTCAAACAAAGGCTACCTACCATGCCAGAGGATTGCCACAAACACCTCTTAAGCAAGCATATTCCTTGGCTCCTCCCAGACACACTGAATCTGAATCTCTAGGATTCTGATTTCGGAGCCCAGGAATCCTCCGGTGCAGGAGTTCCCAGGTGACTCTGATGCACCGGGAGGCTGGAGGCGCTCGGATCTAGAGAGGAGGCGGCACTTGTGCAGTGCAGTCGGGAAAGAGAGGAGGGGCTGGGCCGGTGCCTTTAGGCGGTCAGGTGTTAGGACCGGAGTACAAGCCGCCAGCCGCGCGGGAGCAGGCCCCGAGGCAGCCCAGCCGCGGGGCAGTAACCTTTAGCCACACTTGGCCTCCGGCCGCCGCCAGAGCCGCTCCGCCCCCGCCGCCTCGCCCCCACCGCCCCGCCCTCCTATTGGCCGCGTCCCCAGCCGGGCTCGCGGCCTCGGCCAATGGGGCCGGCGCGCGCCGGAAGCCGGAAGCGCGGCAGCGGCGGCGGCGCTCCCCCTCGGCAGCTGTTGTGGGGCACCATGCGAGGCTTCGGGCCAGGCTTGACGGCCAGGCGTCTCCTCCCGCTGCGGTTGCCCCCGCGGCCGCCCGGGCCCCGGCTGGCGAGCGGGCAGGCGGCCGGCGCCCTGGAGCGGGCCATGGACGAGCTGCTGCGCCGCGCGGTGCCGCCGACGCCGGCCTACGAGCTGCGCGAGAAGACACCGGCGCCCGCCGAGGGTCAGTGCGCGGACTTCGTGAGCTTCTACGGTGGGCTGGCCGAGACGGCCCAGCGGGCCGAACTGCTGGGCCGCCTGGCGCGGGGCTTCGGCGTGGACCACGGCCAGGTGGCGGAGCAGAGCGCCGGCGTGCTCCATCTGCGCCAGCAGCAGCGGGAGGCGGCGGTGCTGCTGCAGGCCGAGGACCGGCTGCGCTACGCGCTGGTGCCGCGCTATCGCGGCCTCTTCCACCACATCAGCAAGCTGGACGGCGGCGTGCGCTTCCTGGTGCAGCTGCGGGCCGACCTGCTGGAGGCGCAGGCCCTCAAGCTGGTGGAGGGGCCGGACGTCCGGGTAAGGGGCCGCCGTCGATCCCCCGGCAGCGCTGGAGGCCTGGGATTTATCTTCTCCTTTTCAGGAAATGAATGGGGTGCTGAAAGGAATGCTCTCAGAATGGTTTTCCTCCGGGTTCCTGAACCTAGAACGGGTTACCTGGCATTCACCGTGTGAAGTGCTTCAGAAAATCAGTGAGTAAGTATTACGGTTTTCATTTTCTTTGTACATTTGTCTTGTCTCTTTATAAATTCCGCCCCAGGGCTGAGGCTGTGCATCCTGTAAAAAACTGGATGGACATGAAGCGCCGCGTTGGGCCCTACAGAAGGTGTTACTTCTTTTCTCACTGTTCGACCCCTGGGGAGCCCCTGGTCGTTTTGCACGTGGCACTGACTGGTGACATCTCCAGCAACATCCAGGTACCTGCGATGGTCAATTCGGGACAAGATGGCCACCCTTAGAACCATCGTTGGTGTTTTCCAGGCAATCGTGAAGGAACATCCTCCATCAGAAACAGAAGAGAAGAACAAAATCACTGCTGCGATCTTTTATTCCATCAGCTTGACCCAGCAGGGACTCCAAGGGGTGGAGCTGGGAACATTCCTCATAAAGCGAGTCGTCAAGGAGTTGCAGGTAAGCGACACGCAGGGAGCCCCGGTCACGCTGCCTTCCTTTCCACCCCAACCATGCTTTACAGAGAGAGTTTCCTCACCTTGGGGTGTTTTCAAGTCTGTCACCTATACCTGGTTTCACCAAATGGCTTCTGGGGCTTCTGAACTCGCAAACGAAGGAGCATGGGAGGAATGAACTCTTTACAGATTCGGAATGTAAGGAAATCTCGGAGATCACAGGTGGCCCCATTAACGAGACCCTCAAGCTCCTCCTCAGCAGCAGCGAGTGGGTGCAGTCGGAGAAGCTGGTGCGGGCGCTGCAGACTCCGCTGATGAGGCTGTGCGCCTGGTACCTGTATGGAGAGAAGCACCGCGGCTACGCGCTGAACCCCGTGGCCAACTTCCACCTGCAGAACGGGGCGGTGCTGTGGCGCATCAACTGGATGGCGGATGTGAGCCTCAGAGGCATCACCGGCTCCTGCGGCCTGATGGCCAACTACCGCTACTTCCTGGAGGAGACGGGCCCCAACAGCACCTCCTACCTCGGCTCCAAGATCATCAAAGCCTCTGAGCAGGTCCTCAGCCTAGTGGCCCAGTTTCAAAAGAACAGCAAGCTCTGACAGTAAACCTCTCCTAAAGCACAGGGCCCCGGCTAAGAAAACGATCATTTTCAGGAGGGGCCGGGAGTTATGTATCTGAAGCAGCTTTCCAAGCAAAGCCAAAGTTGACTGTGTTCTTGTCCCGCAGCCGGTCCACACTGTGAGGCCAGGCCTCAACTTCCCTCACCCTGGGCGTGACATGCACCCAGTGCAAGACGGTTGTGGGTGCGGGTGCACACAAATGAGTGGGTTGCTGTGCTGTCTCCGGAAGATTCTGTCGTTGCCCTTGGCCTGGCTCCCTGCCCGGGGCTGGTGCTGTGGTACCTACATCTTCAGGAAGCTGTGCAGCCTCTGCCATTGCCATCCCAGGGGGATCTGGCATCCTCCTAAGGACCGGGGCGCGTGGCCCAGATAAGAATAGGTGTTCCTTTGTGCTCATAAAACAGAATGCGGCGATGGTTGCTTTAGCCGTTTCTCACCATGCAATGCAGAGGGACAAAGGGCTGTGCTACACTTCCCAGTTACATTCTGAAGCTCATAAATGTATGAGAAGGTTTGTGATTTTGCACAAGGTGTGTGTAGTAAGTTAAATTGTTGAACACAAAAATGTTGCTGCTTGAGGCATAAGTTGGATAATAGGCTTTAAATGATCAGGGATTCAGGTTCATAATGAACTTCACAGTAAAGAACACGTTTGTTCTGTAAAGCATTGAACATCTGATTGTGTAGTGGTGGTCGTCTTTAAGATTAGAGACCTGGGAAGGCTGGAATCAGCCAGCCAGCCTACGGGGAGTTTGGGATGAAGGAGCCTGGGGTGTGTTGGATGAGAACAAAGGTGAAGGAAGGGGCAGTCATTGTGCTTGTGGGAGGAAGGCAGTTGTGTTTGTGTGTGTATGTGTGTATCAGTGCACATCTGTGTGCATGTGCACGAGCGTCTCTGTGTGGATCAGTGCACGTCTGTGCGTGTGCACGAGCGTCTGTGGATCAGTGCACGTCTGTGTGCGTGTGCACGAGCGTCTCTGTGTGTATCAGTGCATGTCTGTGTACGTGTGCACGAGCATCTCTGGATCAGTGCACGTCTGTGTGCATGTGCCCGAGCGTCTCTGTGTGGATCAGTGCACGTCTGTGTGCGTGTGCACGAGCGTCTCTGTGTGGATCAGTGCACGTCTGTGTGCGTGTGCACGAGCATCTCTGTGTGTGTCAGTGCACGTCTGTGTGCGTGTGCACGAGCGTCTCTGTGTGTATCAGTGCACGTCTGTGTGCGTGTGCCCGAGCGTCTCTGTGTGGATCAGTGCACGTCTGTGTGCATGTGCACGAGCGTTCTATGTGGATCAGTGCACGCCTGTGTGCGTGTGCACGAGCGTCTCTGTGTGTCAGTGCACGTCTGTGTGCGTGTGCCCGAGCGTCTCTGTGTGGATCAGTGCACGTCTGTGTGCGTGTGCACGAGCGTCTCTGTGTGGATCAGTGCACGTCTGTGTGCGTGTGCACGAGCGTTCTATGTGGATCAGTGCACGCCTGTGTGCGTGTGCACGAGCGTCTCTGTGTGTCAGTGCACGTCTGTGTGCGTGTGCACAAGCGTCTCTGTGTGGATCAGTGCACGTCTGTGTGCGTGTGCACGAGCGTCTCTGTGGATCAGTGCACGTCTGTGTGCGTGTGCACGAGCGTTCTATGTGGATCAGTGCACGCCTGTGTGCGTGTGCACGAGCGTCTCTGTGTGTGTCAGTGCACGTCTGTGTGTGCACGAGCGTCTCTGTGTGGATCAGTGCACGTCTGTGTGCGTGTGCCCGAGCGTCTCTGTGTGGATCAGTGCACGTCTGTGTGCGTGTGCACAAGCATCTGTGTGTGTCAGTGCACGTCTGTGTGCGTGTGCACGAGCGTCTCTGGATCAGTGCACGTCTGTGCATGTGCACACGTGCATGTGCATGTGCTTACACGTCTTTGTGTGTCTGTGTGCGTGTGTCCGCAGTTGCCCTGTCCTCGCTGTCCTCGGTTTGGCAGACAGGTCCCTCACCTTCCTTGCCTTTCATCTCCTGTGACCCTCGCCAGGCCCCTTCTCTGTCTTCTGCGTACGGCGTGTTGCTTCGTGACAGACGGTGTGATCGCGGGAGCTGTCTCATGCCTCTTGTTCTCCGGGCTGATTCTGAAAGAGTGGCTTGCAGGCCAATCAATGCAATCCTGGCAACCTGCCCGCCCTTCTTGCGGGCAGAGTTCTTTACCGTAAGCGTCCCCAGACCCTCAGGCCTGCGGAAACCTGCTGGGCCTTACCGTCTTTGCTTAGCTTTTGGCCTAGACCTTAAAGACCAGCAGTCTTCTGTGCTTTATCCTGCTGCCTCCAGAGTGCCATGGACAGATCACCCATTCTCGATCACTCCGGCAGCCTTTCGGATCCGGTGGCGCCCTTCCTGGCTGTGTCCTTCACCTGTGCTGTCTGGTTCTCTCCTGTGTGGACAGGGGATGATAGGAATTCCCGCTGCACAGGCCGCTGGGAGGACGGGCTCAGGTGACATCTGCCGAGGCTTTGGCTCACCAGAGGAGTTTGTAGATGTCAGTCATCCCCAAGTCACTAGGAACTAGCACGCCTGAGGTAGGTCTCGGAATAGTGTTCAAATCCATTTTACTATTGCGGCCAAGGAGCCCTCCCTCCAGCAAGGCGGCTCATCACATCACGTTACTCTTTAGGTCAAATGTAACCCTCCCGGTTTTATTTATCACTCAGGCAGAGTTTCTTAACCTTTTGTGAGTTACAGATCACTGAAATTCTGGTGAAAGCCAGGTAGGCCTCGCCGCAGGAGAACACATACATGGTGCACAGAACACACACAGTGCACAGAACACAGTGCACAGGAGAACACTCACAGTGCACAGGAGAACACGCACACGGTGCACAGGAGAACACGCACACATGTTGCACAGGAGAATTCACACACAGTGCACAGGAGAACACACAGTGCACAGGAGAACACATGGTGCACAGGAGAACACGCACACACGGTGCACAGGAGAACACACACAGTGCACAGGAGAACACGCACAGTGCACAGGAGAACACAGAGTGCACAGGAGAACACATGGTGCACAGGAGAACACGCACACACGGTGCACAGAACACACACAGTGCACAGGAGAACACGCACAGTGCACAGGAGAACACGGTGCACCGGAGAACATGCACACATGGTGCACAGGAGAACACAGTGCACAGGAGAATACAGACTGCACAGAACACACGCACAGTGCACAGGAGAAAACGCACACACAGTGCACAGAACACAGTGCACAGGAGAACACGCACACAGTGCACAGAGAACCACACAGTGCACAGGAGAATACGCACACACAGTGCACAGAACACAGACACAGTACACAGGAGAACACGCACACACAGTGCACAGAACACAGCCAGTGCACAGGAGAACACTGCACAGGAGAACCACACTGCACAGGAGAATATGCATAAACAGTTCACAGGAGAACACGCACACACAGTGCATAGAGCACAGACACAGTGCACAGGAGAACCACACAATGTACAGGAGAATACGCACACACAGTGCACAGGAGAACATACACGCAGTACACAGACACAGTGCACCGGAGAACACAGTGCACAGGAGAACACGCACACACAGTGCACAGAACACAGACACAGTGCACAGGAGAACACACAGTGCACAGGAGAACACAGTGCACAGGAGAATACACACGGTGCACAGGAGAATTCACACACAATGCACAGGAGAACACAGTGCACAGGAGAACACACACACACACTGCACAGGAGACCATGCACAGTGCACAGGAGAATACACATGGTGCACAGCAGAATTCACACAGTGCACAGGAGAACACACACAGTGCACAGAATTCATGCACACAGTGCACAGGAGAACACACACAGTGCACAGGAGAACACAGTGCACAGGAGAACACACACTGCACAGAACAAATGCACAGCACACAGGAGAACATGCACACACAGTGCACAGGAGAACACAGTGCACAGGAGAACACACAGTGCACAGGAGAGAACACACAGTGCACAGAACACACAGGGCACAGGAGAACACACAGTGCACAGGAGAACACTGCACAGAACACACGGTGATCAGAACACACAGTGCACAGGAGAACACACAGTGCACAGAACACACGGGGCACAGGAGAACACACGATGCACGGAACACGGTGATCAGAACACGGTTCACAGGAGAACACACAGTGCACAGAACACACGGGGCACAGGAGAACACACAGTGCACAGAACACACAGTGCACAGAACACACGGTGCACAGGAGAACACATGGTGCACAGGAGAACACACGGTGTACAGAACACACGGTGCACAGGAGAACACGCAGTGCACAGGAGAACATGCAATGCACGGGAGAACACAGTGCAGAGAACACACACGCACTGCACAGAACATGCAGTGGTGCACAGGAGAACAGTACACAACAACACATTCCATGCACAGGAGAACACACGCAATTCACAGGACACAACAGAACACACGCAGTGCACAGGACACAACAGAACACACGTGCACAGGAGAACACAGTACACACACAGCGCACTGGAGAACACGCACAGTGCACAGGAGAACAGAGTGCACAGAACACAGTCCACAGGACAGCACACGGTACACAGCAGAACACCCGCAGTGCACAGGAGAACCTAGTGCACAGAACACACACCCTGTGCACAGTTTTGTTTTGTTTTGCTTTTGCAATTCCAGGGAGCTCCCTGGCCTCCCACAGCCATTCATAGAGCCCATTCTGTTTGCGATAAAAACAGATCTCCTCCAGCTCACGTGAGGCTAGGCACGGGTTCCTCAAAACCTTTTTGGGCAGCTAGCAGCTTTGACTAGCAGCTCATCTCACCAGGCTGAGGTCGCTGCCTGTGAACAGTTGACAGACCTAAAGCCAGCCAGAATGTTCTGTGTCAGAGAGCCCTGTCCAATGGGCAGAGCTGGGAGACACGCAGGAAGACCCCCAGCCCATGCCCGTTCTCAGGCCTGAGGTTCATTCTCGTTCTCTCCCTCTTCCCTTTCCCCTTCCTCCCTCCTGCCCTCGAATCTGCAAGGTCTCTCCGGGTGGCTGTGTTCTGCCAGGGCCTCCCAGGCTCCAAGATCACTGCCTTCAGGGAGCCCAGGAAGAGCTGCACATCCGCTGCCTCTGTGTGGCAGGCGTGTCCGAGACTGCAACTCCTAGTTCCCACCTTTCACACCTCATCTCTCTAACCTCTTATGGAAAATTTCAAACATATGTAAAAGCAGGGAGAAATTGCATAACGAACCTACAGACCTATCACCCAGCTTCCACAGTCATCAGTGGTTTTCTGTTTTTATCAAACTTTATCTTTGTACTTCTTACAGTGCTTCACATTTAGCAGGTCCTCAATGAACATTAGATGGATGGATGGAAGGAAGGAAGATGGATGGATGGATGGATGGATGGATGGATGGATGGATGGATGACAGATGGATGGTGGAGGGTTAATGGAAGGAAGGAAGATGGATGGGTGGAAGGAAGATGGGTGGATGGATGGTGGAGGGTGGATAGAAGGAAGATGGGTATATGAATAGATGGCTGGGTGGGTGGAAGGAAGGAAGATGGTTGGATGGATGGAAGATGGATGGATGGATGGATGGAGGGTAGAGTTTTAATGGAAGGAAGATGGATGGACGAATAGATGGAAGGAAGATGGGTGGATGGAAGGAAGATGGATGGATGGAATGATGGATGGGTGGTAGAGGGTGGATGGAAGGAAGATGGATGAATAGATGGGTGGGTGGGTGGATGTTTGGATGGATGGTGGAGGGCAGAGTGTTAATGGAAGGAAGATGAATGGATAGATGGAGGGTAGAGTGTAGATGGAAGGAAAGGAAAGGAGGATGGATGGATGGATGGATGGATAGATGGATGGAGGAGGGTGGATGGAAGGAAGGAGGATGGATGGATGGATGGGTGGGTGGGTGGGTGGATGGATGGCGCAGGGTATATGGAAGGAAGATGGATGAATGATGGAAGATGGATGGATGGGGGACAGATGAATTGATGGCGGAGGATGTTAGGATGGGTGGATGGATGTATTAACATCCCTTCTCCATGCCTCAGTCCCCATCATAAGGAGAAAGAGCCTGTCGTCCCTCTATGATACTGCACTGAACCAATATTCCCCTCACTTCATGGGTGTTACAAACCTCTTATCATCTGTTTACGTCTCACTCTTACTGTAGAACCTCTAGAAAGGCAGGTGGCTTCCAGCTCCTCGCTTTTCCTGAGGGATGATCTGACCACCCATTCTTACACATGTCATCTTTCCCACAGTGGCAGTGCAGAGGAGACAAAAGCAGAACAAAAGCAGACAGCGGCCAGGTCTGAGGGTGATAGGCTACTCACTGGGTCCTAGTGTTCTGAACTACACCCTACAGGAAAGTGCTACTCAGTGCCCAGGTGACATCGTCACAAGGGGAACACAGTGGCTAAGAGGGCAGGGGCTCAGTCTCACAGACCTGGTTTCCATCCCACTTGCTCTCAGGAACCCTGGGCAACAACTGTGACCACAGTGTCTTCCTCTGGAAAGTGCCCAGCAGTGTTGGGCTCACCGTAGCTGCACAATAAATTGTCATGAGTGCTTTCCACTGTGTCCCAGGTTCAAGGCTGAAGTCACAACCCCACCCCTGCCACAGAGCCTGCCCCCCCGAGTGTTCCCCATCTCAGTCTGAGGCCCGACCTGTGCTTCCGGAGCCCGCGTCCCGTCCCATCTCAGGAGCTACTCTGCTCCATTCCCCCCGTATCCGAGACCTAAGTTCCGGCTCTCCTTATCTCTTGGAGCCCTGTCATCTGTGGATCAGATGCTCCCCAGCTCCCTCCATCCCACCCACAGGGTTTCACAAGAGGCCCAGCCATGCACCCTGCTGGGGTTCAGACTTGAGGGGTGCCACTGGAGTTGGGGTGCACCTGCTCTCACCTGTTCATGGGCTCCTTTTTCTTCTGAAATGCAGCGTGAGGCACCATGGAGGGAGCTGTAGACTTTGGCTCCGGCCAGTGCCCAGTTCAAATGCTGGCCCCACCACTTCCAGCTGGGTGGCCCAGGGCAAGCCACCTACCCTTGCTTTGCCTCAGTTTCCTCATCTTTAAGTGGCAGTAACCATAGTACCGACCCCACAGCCTGCTGAGAGGCTCAAAGGAGACGATGTATATAAAGCAGTTAACTGATGCCTGCCCTGGGAAGCAGAGCAGTCCCTGTCATGATGGGCGTTTCTACATCTGGACCTGGGCGCCACCATCCTGCTCACCTGAATGCGGGTTCTGGGATCTTTCAGTCCTTATTTGGATATTTGAATATTTGTTGGTTTTCTGGCTTCTCACAATTTCTAAGAGGTGACTAAGTGGATCATTCGTTCCCGGGAGAGGTGGGAATGGCTCCTGTGGACACGGCATTGCACAGGGGCTTGAGGGGACCTCCTGACCCCTGATGGCTGAGCACCCTTGTCATACTCCTCAGGGAGAGCCCAGGCCACCGGCTAGCTCCAGACTGGCTCTGCAGGGCCTCAGAATCTGAACTCCCTGTGGTCACTCTGAGGCCTCTCTGTCTCTCTGTGTCTTTCTCTTTCTACCCTCTCCATCCCTCCTTCCCTCTGAGGGCTTGACCTTCACTGACCTCCAGGGCAAGAACAACCAAGAGTTGCTCCCAAGAGGGCTTCCCTCCTCCTCGTTCTGTGTGGCCTCAGAAGTGAGGGAATCTCAGTGCTCTGTGCAGGCATGTGCTTATTCTGAGCTCTGTTTGAAATTAAACATGAGGTGTACTAAAGATTTAAATCGAGCAAACACCTCTGTGATTTCCAATTGGATTCTGAGGCGCTTACAGAAATATGAAGTCCATTTTGATCTACTCTTAGAAACAAAAGCTGCCCATGATTTCACCACAGAAAGTCTGCCTCATTTGCAGTTTAGCGGACTCACAGAGGTGACCCTAGATCTCTGTCTCGCCTTTGTTTGGTTTATTTCCACATTGCATTTGCGTTTCCCGCCTGGCTAGTTCTTGATCATTGAGGAAGGCAGAGAGAAACGAGATTCTCTGCTCTGGGCCAGGCATTCTCTGTACACGTTCCTGGTTCCAGCCTGCCTCCTTCCCTAGAGGATCACCGTGTCCAGCCCTGAAGCTGGAGCGAGTGTTCCTCACTTAGAGATGAGGCGATGAGGCGGCGAGCTGGGAGAGGGCTGAGCAGCTGGTGAGGGCAGAGTTGGGACTCAAACCCAGGCCCGACCACCACCCAGCTCTCCTTCCACCGCACTGGTCCACCTCCTGACCGTACGTGGGGAGACCCACGCAAAGGCCCAGAGAGGAGAAGGCCAGCAGTGGGCAGAACAGAGTGGGCCGCAGGTTTTGGCAAGCCTGGAGGGGAATAGGTCAGAAAGGTAGCCCGGCTGGGCTGAGAGACTGAGGACAGGGGGTGTTAGGGTGCTGACATTCTGGCAAGGGGGCGGGGGTCTGTGGAAGACAACCCCAGGCTGGGGTGGCTTCTCTCAAACCCGGGCATGCACAGTGCTGGCCGTATCGGTCCGAGCCCTCGGCTGCCAGGGAGAGAAGCTGAGCTCCCACCAAAGCATAAAATCCAGGCCAGCGAGGGGCAGCCAGACCACGGGAAGACAGGAGGAACCCGGACCTGGCTCTCGTGCAGGAAGCAGGCAGTGCACAGCTCCGCCGCCACAGAGACAGCCTCCTCTCATGACCCCAGACTCAGCCCGGGCCGTGGTGGGAACGATGGTTGGCCCGGTTTGGAGATGGGGGATCTGGCCCTGTGGTGAGTGCACCCAGAGCAGGTGTCTCTCCGGAGCAGTTGAGTAGAACAGCTGGCGTCACCTCTTCATGTTGACGAGGGGAGATGAGTGGCCCAGGCAGTTCCTAGAGCGGGGGAGATGGAGTGGGCCGTATCCCACCCAGCAGGAGCGCTTGCTTCTGAAGCTCCCGTGCGTCTGTGACAGAGGCTTGAACCCCCGGCTTGTTCTCTCACGTCTGTTGCCGTAAATCTGTCTCCATCGCCTGGCACATAGGAGAGGCTTGGCAAATATTTTTGGTTCACTGAAGAAAGGCAGCCCTCACTCCTGCTGCTCAGACAGCACCCCCTGAACGTGAGTTACTGCCTCCTTGAGCACTTTCGCAGGAGAGAAGACCAGAGAGCTGCCTTCAAAGATGCCAGAGCCATGTTTATTTAAGCGGCGCTGCTCCAGAGAGAACTGGCCATTTGCAGTCTCCACCCCAGTGTGGCTCACGATGCCACCTCTCCTTGCCAGCTCTCACCGAGGCCCCCGGTGACCTCCTAGGGGGTACATCCAGCCAGGTTCCCCCTCAGCAATGGCCAGGGGCCACCGTGGGCCACACTGCACTTCCCAAATGCTCCCGGCACTGGCACAGATGCACACCCTCTTGGCCATCCCCACCTGTGCTCCGCCACTCTTAGTCAGCCATTCCTCTCGGCTTCCGGGAGTCCCCTCCTTCTCTAAGGATCTCACCCCCATCCGTGTCTCTGCTGTCTCCTAACTACCGATAGCAAGGGCACTAGTGCCCCTGTTTGCCGGGGACAGGCCCTGTCTGGGGCCCTGGTGTGGCATCATTGTTAACAGAGCTTCTTTTCACTCTGAAGTGTTCAGTTAGGACAGTCACTTGCACAGTCCCCTCACTGGTGACACAGACACCCCATACCTGTGTGTTTCCCCTGCATAGCTCAGCAGCAGCTCAGGCTCAGCACGGCCAAGGCTGAATGCAGATGCCCTCCCTCCAAAACCTGGCCTCCTCCAGCTGTTCCTTCCTGGCGAGGCCACCTCCAACTGTGTAACACAGAAGCCTGGGTGCCATCCCTGGGGCTCCCCTCACCCCCACCTCCCACCCGTCCCCGGGCCCCTGGACAGACCACTGGCCTTGTTCTCTTCATTTCCCTGGCCCAGGTTACAAAGTCTCCTTCCTGATTATGTGCATTAACTAACCTCGCAGGTGCTCTGCCCACCTGCCTACGCCAGACTCTTCCAGATCCTTCTCCACCCCAGCAGGCAGAGTTGTCATTGTGAAATGCAAATCAGGTTCCATCTCTCCTCTCCTTTCCTACCTCCCACCATCCCCGTCACCCTCCCTGTCACACACAGCCCCCTCCGTGGCCTCTCAAGCCTGCTGTGGCCTGACCCTCCCCTCTGCTTTTCCAGGCCCTCCTGGCACTGTCCTCCCTCAGTCTGGGACTCCCTGTCCTCCCTCCTTCCTGCGTGGCACATGCTCCTCCCTCTTCTTGAAACGCTCTCCCCTCCCTGCCTCCCAGGCAATGCCCACTCTGCCTCCAAAGTTCATCCATCGTCCTCTCCTCAGGAAGATTTCCCTGGTGGCTTGACTAGGTCACAGTCCCCCTTTATTTGCCGTCTTCTCACTGGGGCCTCTCCTTCCTGGTAGCTTCTAAACAAGGCAGTTTCATGTGTGTATCTCCACTAGACTAGACGCTCTCTGAGGGCAGGGACCCTGCTTCGCTTCTGGCCCGAGGTGGCTGCAGGGTCTGCAAGATCATCAGGGCCCCCTCCAATGTGACACTTGCAGAGGGGACCCCTGGCCTGGGGCCACGCTGGTTACTTGGGTACACTCCTTGCCCAGGGTTCCACAGCCCCTTAAAGGCAGGGTCTTTCTGGCCACGCCTGGCCCTGGTCTGGCCTCCCCAAGGAGCCCTGCCGCTGGGGGTGCTGTGTGGGAACAGAGCACAGGCCCTCCCTCCCAGAGCCCACGAGATCTCACTTTCTCCAAGCCCAGCTCCCCAAGGACTCAGACCCCAGTTGCCCTGCACTGAACGCTGGCTTGCCCTAGCTCACTCGGACCCCACCCTGCACTGGGAAGGAGGGTCCCTGTCCCCGTTTGACGGGTGACGACACTGAGGCCCAGAGAGCTGAAGGGGCTGGCCGAGGGGACGGGCTTGGGCGCTTCCATTCTCACACTGCTGCCGTGACACCTAATCCATCCGGGGAAGTTCCCTTTAAACCCAAAAGGGGACGGTGAAGCCACACGCGGCCGCCCTTCTCAGGAGCCCACTTCCACCTCTCGCAGGCTAGACAGCGTTCCCCAAGTCCCCCCTTGAGCTGGGTGGGCTGCCCAGCTGTGAACACAAGGACACCTCCGATTTCGTCCTGTGAATGTTGATATTAGTGGTCCCTTCCTTCAGGGGCTGTGGGGATCTCAAAAGATAAGGCAGGTCTGGAGTCCTGCGCGGTACCTGCCGCATGGCAGGCTCTTTACGGACAGCGCAGGGACGCACTTTGATGCTGAAAATGAGTCTCTGGGACAGATGGATCCCAGTCTGGGTCCTCGCAAGCGCTGTGCACCCCGTCGCCGCGAGATGGCGGTGTTGCGCCCCTCCAGCCTCCTCTGCTCTGCGCTTGGGCGCTGAATGTTAAAATTCCTAACAGGTGAATCGCTTGAATCCGGGAGGCGGAGGTTGCAGTTGGCCGAGATGGCGCCACTCACTCCAGCCTGGCGACAGAGCGAGACTACGTCTCAAAAAAAAATAAAAATAAAAAAATAAAATCCTAACAGGTAGCATACCTGCACTCGGAACTTGCACA